CCTGTGCAATTATTCACTGTAGGTCTGGTGACAAGCCAACTCTTAAGTTTGCTTGGTGAATACATAATCAGAAAAGGACTGAGTTACATGATATGAACGTCTGACGGAATGGGCTCTGGGGAAGACACTTCCTTAACTCAGGAGAGCCCCTGCTCTTAAGCCGGGATACCCTCTCTCCCCTAGAGAAGGCGTGGATTCATCTGGCACAGGTGTGCCCCTCTTTTTTTATTCTATGCTCCAGTAGCGGATCAGACCCCGACTGAGTAATGCACGGTATTTCAGGATATTTCACAGTCGTTGGGATAGTGTCAAGCCTTTGAAGTTCTGGTTAAATTTTGTTCCTTCAAAATCACTTTGAATCTTTCTACTCTCACCCTTTAATGACTAATTTTTTGAAGTTTTTCCTCGGAAGACTTCCTTACCTTCCATGTTCTTGGGACACTTCGCTACCTCTGCACTGCCAAACACGGCTCCCCATCACTGAACTGAAAGCGAAAACAGCACAATCCCATCTATCTTTCTAGGCAGGCGCAGCTTCTTCATAAGACCTCGCCAAGACCCTATTATTTTGTCCCCTCTCTAATGATATACAACTTACTCAGAATCTCATTACGGTCGTGTGCATGTTTTACTTCGCCCTTTTGGCTCCCAGGGGGCGTGCACACAGCTAGCGTCCAACATGTTTTACGATATTTACCCTCCCTCCTGTGTTCGGGATCAACCGTTCCTAACAGTGAAATTAGGTCGTCCCAAGTGCTGAGGAGAAAGTGTGCACACAAGAGGCTTCAACACCGGCGGAGGCGACCCGCAAGTCCTGACCCACCGCCAGAAACACCGCGCGCGCCCAAGACCCCACGGCCGCCCACGCGCTACGGCCCGCAACATCCCGGTTTGAAGCGTTTCCGCTTCACCCACCTGCGGCTTCCGGTCGTACCCACGGCCTCGTGAGGGCTCGAGCTGGAAAAGTGCGTCATACGACCCCGAGCAACCGGCAGGCCTTGCGCGCGATGCTGCCCCGCCCCCTGAGGGCCGGCCCCCTGAAGCGCAAGAGAAGGAGGGGCGCGCAGGGATCGCGCCTAGTCTCTCCGCCTGCGGAGCCGTGGGGTCCCGGCAGCCCGCAGGAGTGCTAAGTAAGGGTCCTTCAGGGCGGGAACCAGGTTCCAGGCAGGGACGCAGGCTACGTTCGAATAAAAGTACCGAAGGTCATAAGGCCCCAGTTCAGATGGGACTTCCCCGCGTGACAGCACAGAGATAACGGCCAGCCCTGGGCGAAGGTAGGAGAGCGGGCGTGCCAGGTTGGAGGGGTCATTTCGTGGAGCGAGTTTAGGGGGAGCCCCCAGAAGCCCAGAGCAGTCAGGTCACACGACGGGCAGGAAGGAGTACCAGCAAATACTTTTTATTGAGCATACAGGTATTACGCTGGGTCTTTACATATCTCCTCCAAATAAGTGAGTCCAAATGGCAGGTAACTCGAAAGGTGAGAAATTCAAGTCAGCTTTGAAAGACACATTGCATTTAAAGGAAAAACGGTATTCGCAGATGATAATACAGGATGGAGTGGATCAGAAAACACACTGAGGCTACTGATCATTCCCATTTGCCAACTCACTGCAGTTGGCAAGAAAACTCTGTGACTCCATGAGATGGGAAATTACACCAGCAGTCAAGGTAGCAAGGTAATAGTTTCGGCTAAGTTTTGCTGCATAACGCCTCTGTATTATTTCCCATTCTTTGTACTAGGTTACCACCAAAGAATATGATTTTGGTCTAGGGGCTCCAGTTTCTGAAGCTGAAAACTACCAGAATACTCTCCAGCTAGAACAAGAAGTGAGAAACCAAGATAGATTCATCTCGACACTGAAATTACAGGTTGCGTTTAGTTACAACATATTTTCCTGACTTTTTAATGTGATTTTTTTTCTGATAATAACAGATTGAAGATCTCAAACAGACAAATCATGGCTTGGAAGAATATGTTAGGAAACTCTTGGATAGTAAGGAGGTGGTAAGCAGTCAAGTAGATGATTTAACCAGCCACAATGAGCATCTTTGTAAAGAATTGATTAAAATTGACCAACTAGCAGAGCAACTCGAAAAAGAGAAAAATTTTGTGGTGGATTCCGCCAACAAGGAACTTGAAGAAGCCAAGGTACCAGATTTACCACGGATAAGGATTTTAATAATAATTTTTTTTTTTTTTACTTTTTCTTCAGATTGATCTCATTTGCCAGCAAAATAATATTATAGTATTGGAAGATACAATAAAAAGGCTTAAATCTGTAAGTACATTTTTCATAAATATGTGTTACGGAATAATGGTCTAATTTTTTCCTCTTTGGCAAGATAATTTTAGATACTGAAAAAGCACAAAATAAATCTCCTTCTAGACTTGATTCCTTTGTCAAGACTTTGGAAGCAGACAAAGATCACTATAAGAGTGAAGCTCAACATTTGAGAAAGATGATGCGAAGTAGGTCTAAAAGTCCAAGACGCCCATCACCAACTGCCCGGGTAGGTTTTATAAACTTACAAATATTTTGGAGAAGAAGATTTCAAATTCCTTATATAATTATAGGGTGCAAACTGTGATGTAGAACTTTTGAAGACAACAACAAGAGATCGTGAAGAACTTAAATGCATGCTGGAAAAATATGAGCGCCATTTGGCAGAAATTCAGGGTAATGTCAAGGTTCTTAAATCTGAGAGAGACAAGATCTTCCTTCTTTATGAACAGGTAAACTTACAAAAAACAAATTATATAAGTAATGTTCAACCAAAGTCTATGATTTAAATAATAGGCACAGGAAGAAATTACCCGACTTCGACGAGAAATGATGAAAAGCTGTAAGAGTCCTAAATCAACAACGGCACATGCTATTCTCCGGCGAGTGGAGACTGAAAGAGATGTAGCCTTTACTGATTTACGAAGAATGACCACAGAACGAGATAGTCTAAGGGAGAGGCTAAAGGTTGGAAAGGATTTTATTTACGTGAATATATGATCACTTTATTTTGTTTTTGCTTTTTAATCAGATTGCTCAAGAGACAGCATTTAATGAGAAGGCTCACCTGGAACAAAGGATAGAGGAGCTGGAGTGTACAGTTCATAATGTAAAAAAAAAAAAAAAGAAAAGTCTCTTTTGATGGCAGTAACCTTGTCATTCTACTTGTATAGCTTGATGATGAACGTATGGAGCAAATGTCAAATATGACTTTGATGAAGGAAACCATAAGCACTGTGGAAAAAGAAATGAAATCACTAGCAAGAAAGGCAATGGATACCGAAAGTGAACTTGGCAGACAAAAAGCAGAGAATAATTCTTTGAGGTAAACTAAATCACCTTTAAACAACCAACAGTCAGAATTAGTTTTATTATTAAAATATTTGCAGACTTTTGTATGAAAACACAGAAAAAGATCTTTCTGATACTCAGCGACACCTTGCTAAGAAAAAATATGAGCTACAGCTTACTCAGGAGAAAATTATGTGCTTGGATGAAAAAATTGGTGAGTTTTTTTCTCTTAATATTACTTTTAGTTTAAAACAACACTTTTATGATTGCATACATAGATAACTTTACAAGGCAAAATATTGCACAGCGAGAAGAAATCAGCATTCTTGGTGGAACCCTCAATGATCTGGCTAAAGAAAAGGAATGCCTGCAAGCATGTTTGGATAAAAAATCTGAGAATATTGCATCCCTTGGAGAGAGTTTGGCAATGAAAGTATGTTCTGAGAACTGTGGTTTATAAGAAACTTTTTTATTTAATACTTATATTATTTTTCAAGGAAAAGACCATTTCAGGCATGAAGAATATCATTGCTGAGATGGAACAGGCATCAAGGTAAATCAGTCGTGCAACAAATATATGAGCTCTCTTCTTATGTACTCTTTGATTTGTGGAATAGACAGTGTACTGAGGCCCTAATTGTGTGTGAACAAGACGTTTCCAGAATGCGTCGGCAATTGGATGAGACAAATGATGAGCTGGCCCAGATCGCCAGGGAAAGAGATATCTTGGCTCATGACAATGACAATCTCCAGGAACAGTTTGCTAAAGCTAAACAAGAAAACCAGGTACACTTGTTCCTAGAATCATTTTCTCCAAGCATAGTCAAATATACCTATCTTTTTTTCGTAGGCACTGTCCAAAAAATTGAATGACACTCATAATGAACTTAATGACATAAAACAGAAGGTTCAAGATACTAATTTGGAGGTTAACAAGCTGAAGAATATATTAAAGTCTGAAGTATGTATTTTTTTTTTCTTTTTGCTCATGATTTTTAAAGTAATAGCTAAAGTTTGCTTTTCAGGAATCTGAGAACCGGCAAATGATGGAACAACTTCGAAAAGCCAATGAAGATGCTGAAAACTGGGAAAATAAAGCCCGTCAATCAGAGGCAGATAACAATACCCTCAAACTGGAACTTATCACTGCTGAGGCAGAGGGTAACAGATTAAAAGAAAAAGTAGATTCCCTCAACAGAGAGGTTGAGCAAGTAAGTTTGGAAAAATATGCTTATAATACATCATACATACATATATATAATTTTATTCTTACAGCACTTAAATGCAGAAAGGTCTTACAAGTCCCAGATTTCTACCTTACATAAATCTGTTGTAAAAATGGAAGAGGAGCTTCAGAAGGTTCAGTTTGAAAAAGTGTCCGCTCTTGCAGATTTGTCTTCTACTAGGGAACTCTGTATTAAACTTGACTCAAGCAAAGAACTTCTTAATCGACAGCTGGTTGCTAAAGATCAAGAAATAGAAATGGTATGTAATATATTTTAAAAATCTTTAAAATTATAAGTGTAGATATCTTCTTGTTATTGAACAGAGGGAGAATGAGTTAGATTCTGCTCATTCTGAAATTGAACTCCTGAGGAGTCAGATGGCAAATGAGAGAATCTCCATGCAGAATCTAGAAGCTTTGCTGGTGGCCAATCGAGACAAAGAATATCAGTCTCAGATAGCACTTCAAGAAAAAGAATCTGAAATTCAGCTTCTTAAAGAACACCTTTGTTTGGCAGAAAATAAAATGTGAGTTGTTTAGCAATATAAAGTAAAGTCATGTCAACTATAACTCTTATCTTCTTTTAAACAGGGCCATCCAGAGTAGAGATGTGGCCCAGTTCAGAAATGTTGTCACACAATTGGAAGCTGATTTAGACATTACCAAAAGACAACTAGGAACAGAGCGCTTTGAAAGGTAAGTTTATCTCTATGCAAGCTCAAAAACAAATAAAATTTAAAGCATCACTATTTTGCTTTAGGGAGAGGGCCGTACAAGAACTTCGCCGCCAAAATTATTCAAGTAATGCTTATCATATGAGTTCTACAATGAAGCCAAATACAAAATGTCATTCACCAGAACGTGCTCACCATCGATCTCCTGACCGAGGCCTAGATCGATCATTAGAAGAGTGAGTCTATTTAAGGATCCATTCTCTTGAGAAATATTAATCAGCATGATTTTTTCTCTTATAGGAATCTTTGCTACAGAGATTTCTGACACCTGAAATGATTCTTCACATCCCTGAGAAAGGTCAAAGTTACAAACTGATTTTTTTTTTTTTGCTACATGAGTGCATTTATCTTTTAAATGCTTGGCAATGTTAAATGTATTTATTAACTTTGTGTCTCTGAATCTCTGTTCTAATGTGCCATGTTGCAGTGATCTGAGATGACTTATAAAAACAAAAATGTATATGGCTCTTTCTATCCATGCAGTGATAGTGAGTGTAAAATCTGCTTACTTCACTATTGAACACTATTCTGTTCACTATCTGGAGTAAATAAAGAAGCTTATTAAAACAGGGAAAAGTGTTTTTACAAAACTGCTTTCCTTTCCTTTCTTGGTATCTCAAATAATTGGTTGGTTAATTTTTTTTCTTTGTGATTTGTGTTTTCATGGCTGGAAAATCTGTGCCAAAATGGGTACAACTTACTGATACTGGTCTGGGATCTGATATTCCATTTTGGAACCAACCTTACATGAATTCCATGCCATAATCTGATATTGAAGCAGCAGAAAGTAGGAGTGTTGTCAGGGTTTTAAAACCTATAGTATTGTACCACTCAAAGACTAAGTAACATACATATTCTACAATTGTGTTTACTACTACTGCTTTTAGAAAGGTAGGTGATGGTATATCTGTCAAGAATGTAAGATTTTATTAAAAATCTTTATTTTTAATAAGTTTTCTTTCAAGTACTGCAATCAACTTAATTGCGATTTTATTTTATTGTCTGTGGCAGCTGTCTGTAATCTGGAGTAATAAGATAAGTGATGTTTCCTTCCTCCCCCAATTTCCTAAATCTCTTACCTTATCTATCCATAGGCTTTGATGTAATGTTCATATTAGAGCCTGAATGCTACTGTATTTTACTGATATAAACTATTTGTATTCTTGCCATTTTAATAAAAAAAGGCTTGTCATTAATAGTATTCATATGATGTAGACAATTTCTCATTTTATA